TCTGGTCAAAGACAGCTGGCTCATAAGGGGAAACTAGGACCAAATCCTTTTTCCTTCAACCAATTAGACCCTCACACAGAAAACTTAAACTTAGCATATATGAGTAAGACAAAAAAACTTCAGATCCAGTGGGGAGGAAAAGCAGATGGCTCCTAGTCCAAGGGACAGAATGGGTCACAGCTCCTAACAGGGCTGACTGCAGCCTTGGGTAGTGGGGGTGTTAGATTGTGGCATACGGGTGGCATATATGGGTCCCTAGTCAAGGACAGAGCAGTGGTTTTATCAAGGGGTATAACCCTTGTATAAGGTGTAACCCGAGTGAGTATCCTATTATGTCAACACGGCTCCAGAAAGTTGTTCAGTCATTTTCATAGTGAGTGCATAAGAGTGACTTTTCTGTACTCTATTATTCAGGTCCACATAACTTACCTGGATCAAGAGGAGACAGGTAGAGACCCCCACGAGTGTGGCAGCGGGTTAGGGAGGGAGGTGGTTCTGGGTGTACCAAGATAGAGCTCCCGTGGAAGAGGAAGGCACGGCCCGTAGTGGCTCTAATCGGGAGAGAAGAGGGAAAGGAGGGACGTCGCTGCCCGAGGGAGTAGTTAATGGAGGAAGCAAGAGGTGCCAGGTACTATTCAAGTAGCTAAGGGGGAAATGACGACTTCTGAGATTGGGTTGTCTAGTAAAGTATGACTTCTTAGTTAAACCTCGAGAGTGGACAAGTGGTAGAGGAAGGGAGGGGTGAAGGCAAAGAACGCTACTCAGTAACGCTCGGTTCAGCAGTGGTGCTGTGGACTGGAAAACAGCTACCGAAGAAAGGCAGGGGATTATTTTTCCTCGTGCATCCCGGCCCAGGAGGCCGCGCCCTTGGGAAAGCGGGTCTCCAGAAGGGCCTAGCTTTCCGTCAGCGGCGGTGCAGACAGAGGACAACACGGCGCGGTAGCTGCACCGCCTCGGCGGAAATCCCGGGCGAAGGGGTGGGGCGGAGCCGGGAAATCCGGGGCTTCCGGCGCGGCCAGGGCCCAACTTCCGGCGTCCGTCGGGCAGCAGCGGGGCTGTCTATCCCGGCTGAGGACCCGCGGCCAGTGCGGGTGGCTGGCTTTGCCATTAGCGGGGGCCTTTCCTGAGGACGGCGTACGGAGTGTGGGTGAGAAGCCGCTGTAGGACTGAAGAGGAAGACTGTATTTTTAATTTCATTTGCTCTCTCCTAGGGAATGAAGGATGGCAGCATGCCGTGCATTAAAAGCTGTTTTGGTAGATCTCAGTGGCACACTTCACATTGAAGATGCAGCTGTGCCAGGCGCACAGGAAGCTCTTAAAAGGCAAGCTATCCTCCAGGTTCAGCTGACAAATAGCCTTTTGACTTCTGAATTTGGCCCTCTCCAGGTTACGTGGTGCTTCTGTAATCATTAGGTTTGTGACCAATACAACCAAAGAGAGCAAGCAAGACCTGTTAGAAAGGTTGAGAAAATTGGAATTTGATATCTCTGAAGATGAAATATTCACATCTCTGACTGCAGCCAGAAGTTTACTAGAGCGGAAACAAGTCAGACCCATGCTGCTAGTTGATGATCGGGCACTACCTGATTTCAAAGGTAGGGGAAATTTGGAAAATTTAAAGATTGGATTGCAACAATCATTTTTTTTTTCCGTTCCCAGGAATACAAACAAGTGATCCTAATGCTGTGGTCATGGGATTGGCACCAGAACATTTTCATTATCAAATTCTGAATCAAGCATTCCGGTAAACCTAGCTATTTATTTTTCATCTGATCACAATTTGTTTTTTTTGTTGTTGTTCTCTCTAGGTTACTCCTGGATGGAGCACCTCTGATAGCAATCCACAAAGCCAGGTATTACAAGAGGAAAGATGGCTTAGCCCTGGGGCCTGGACCATTTGTGACTGCTTTAGAGTATGCCACAGATACCAAAGCCACAGTCGTGGGGAAACCAGAGAAGACGTTCTTTTTGGAAGCATTGCGGGGCACTGGCTGTGAACCTGAGGAGGCTGTCATGATAGGAGATGTAAGTAGAAGAACCCAGGAGGTGCTCCCAGCCTGGACTAAATGCTTTCTTTATGCTTTTCTAGGATTGCAGGGATGATGTTGGTGGGGCTCAAGATGTCGGCATGCTGGGCATCTTAGTAAAGACTGGTATGTATCTTCTGTATAAAGCATTTTCTAAAGTTGCTTGAAATCTGTTTTGAATTTCAAATAGAAACAAGAAATGTAGATGGAGCTACAATTGAATAAGAAGTATGTGGCAAAGGTCTGCACAAAGAGTGAAAACACTGTCTGCTTGCTCCTGGGGCCTGAAGTGAACCATTGGAGCCTTGCAGATAGTAACACCAGTCACTCTAGAATTAACACAGTGGATTTTTTCGAATGTCTCAGTCAAAATGATCACCTTCCCAGGAACGTAACAGCCCTGTGATGTAAGCAGAAAAGAGGAAGAATGAAATGAAGTCTGGAAAAGTAGCCACACTCGTCAGCCTCCATGTATCTTTGTTTTCAGATTCCTGCCTTTTGCTGTTTTATTTTCTCATTATTGAAGAAATCCTTAGATAACTATTTTTGCTCTTGTGTATTATTCCCATGAGTATTTCTTTCTTTCTTTCTTTCTTTTTTTTTTTTTTTAGCTCATGTAATTAAGGATTTACACTGAGCTTCAAAATGGTACCTCTGTCAGTGTCTTGATGGGCCCAGCTCCCCCAGCTGGTCTCCACTGGCTCTGTCGTCTATTGTGACTGGCATTTTATTGTGACCAGCCTTTCACAGGCATCAGTTTAGTCTCTGAGAAGCCATCAGCGTAACACAATCAAGTCCAAAATGTGTAATTAGTAAATCAACTAAGTACAGCTCTTGGAAGCAGGCATATTTGTACCATTGATTTTTGGTCAGAAAAATCATGAATAACCCTACTGTTCTAAAAACATGTGGAACAGCCAGCTTCATTGGTAAATTTTAACTCAGTGCAGTGGACAAGTGCTAGGCTTCCCAGTGTTGAAAATAACCGTAAATATTTTAATTCATATTCAATAATAAGTGCTTTCTGTGGATCATCTCGAGCAATTTTGTTTCTAAAGGGGTAGCACAAGGTAGATGCTCAATATAATTTGATCAATTATTTGTTAAAGATTTTTGACTAGTCCTAACCAGAATTTGTTTAGCATGTGAAACAGTCATCTAGAAAAAAAATAGGATCTTTCTTTGCCTTCATATATCATCAACATAGCATCCTGTTTTCTCCCTCCATTCATCATTTATCCATCCATGAAAGCACAGGCTGCTGCAGTGAGTGAATCAGCCATGAGCAATGCAGGCAGCTCCATTCACTCAACGAACGTTATTGAGCCCCTGCTGTGTGCTAGGTGCTAGAACTAAAACATATACCTAAGCCACTTTTGTCAATTTCTATTTTGTAGAAACCCCACTTGCAGAGCCAGACTAAGCAAAAGCCTTTAACTCCATGGCTAGGAAGCTTATTTATTTGTCTCTTAGACCACTGGATCCAGAAAGTAGGTCATATAGTAATATTTAGTCATTAACTTACCTGTAAGATCAAATAGAAACCTTGTGAAGGAGTTTATACTAACGATATTTAAGCTTGGGAAGAAAACTGGCAGTAGAGCTTGCTGCGGGGACCATGCTATGGACAGGTGCCTTCAGGGTGCTAACGAGAGTGAGGTATATATTAATTACCTTTGTACATTTGATGCTGGCTCCCTTCCTGTAAGAAGTTATAATCAGTAAGATAAGACAGGAAGCGTCTTCTCCACCATGATGCAAAGATGTGGAAAAGAGGGTTTTTCAGGCTTTGTGTTTGTCTGGCAAAGCCTCTTAAAGTAGTTGTAGAAAACAGTAGGTCTCTTGTTGAAAGAGCTGAGTTTAGGCAGAGAAAACTGGGAAAAGCAGAAGAATCAACAATAGAGACCACAAAGGGATGAGAGAGCAAGGAGAAAGGTGAAGGGCAGAGGCAGCCCTGGTGGCTACAGGGCAGGAGCTGCGTTCTGCATTTCCTCCCTCCCCTCTCTTCTTCCCTCCATTCATTCTTTAAAAAGATATTTATAGGATAGTTACTATGTGCTAGTCACTATGTTAGGTACTTGGAATACATTGGGACATGTAACAGATATAGCCCCTGTCTCAAATAACTTAGTCTTCTTAAATGTGAGACAGATGTTAAACAAATAAATGCATAATTACAAATTGTTGTAAATGTTGTGGAGGCAAAGAACAAGGTGAATAACAGGGAGGGGGTTTAATTTGGATGGGAAGGTGGGGTCTGACCTGAAGCATGAAGGAGGTAGTCAGGTGAGAATAATGGAATGACAAGGGAATGGCACGTGTGTAGGCCCTCAGAAAAGCAGGTCCAGTCTGGGACTGCAGCCTGGTGAGCCAGTAGCACATGCTTAGGTGAGAGGGTCACTGGGGCTGCATGACAAAGGGCTTGGTAAGCAGCAGTAGAGATTTTGGATTCTTTCTGAAGGGCACTGGGACCCATTAAAGGGTCTTTAAATAGGGACTGTGCACCTTCTGACTTGTAAAAGCTCTTTGTGACCACTGTGGAATGGTTCCTCTGCTGTGTTGAGGTGTTAAATTGTGTGCCAGGTGCTAGAACAGCAGGCCATCTTGAATTCCACGGTTGGGAGAGTCAGGCAGTGAGCCTGCTGCTTGATGCCAAGTGGCCTGTCCTGCCTGGCCCCTGGCCTGCGAGCATCCATCACTCTTTTCCTCCCCAACCCAGGGCGTTCTCATCTGCTGGGCTCCCGGGCTGCCTGGATCCCTGCGTGGCAGCAGCACATCCTGTTCCCAGTTGCCTTTGGGAGCGGATGAGTCCTCTGCCCTCTGGGGTCTGGGCTTCCATTTTAAAGCATTAATTTAATCACCAATCTATCTTTAGAGCTGAGGGTAGGGGAAAGAAAATGATTTCATCAGCTGTGAACATGTGAAGGGAATCTTAGCTGTCAGACGATCCAGTACCTGTGGCTGTCCATTGTGAATGACCAGAGGGCCTGGGGAAAGGCTGAATGTGACATTTCTTTGAATTGCCTCATTTACATCCTGAAGCCTCAATAAAAGGTGATTTGGGAGATGTGCAGCCCCTGATTCTGTCTTAACTGTAAGGGTGGTGCTGTGATGACCCAGGTGCTCATGGGGTATGATTAATTTAGCATTCTGGTGGCAGCCTGTGTTTACTGGCTTTACTTTCATTTCAGGGAAATATCGAGCATCAGATGAAGAAAAAATTAATCCACCTCCTTACTTAACTTGTGAGAGTTTCCCTCATGCTGTGGACCACATTCTGCAGCACCTATTGTGAAGCAGTGTGTGCATCTGAAGCAACTTGAAATGCAGCTTCTTATTGTCTGGAATGAATCCCTTACCAACTCAGTGCCAGCATCGGTAGACACCAGTCAGTGCTGATCGCTTTTTAACCCTCTTTTGTTGTGCATTAATTAGAAAGAAAGGTATTGAATTGCGGCTAGCCAGTAAGCCTTGCTAATCTCTTTTATTTTGTAACTGAAGATGAGACCCAAAGAAAGGGAAAGCTGAGATTTTGTGCCATTCCTTTTAAAATATTCATCAGGTTAGGTGGGGCTGTGGGGGAAAAGCTACTACAGGGAAGAGTGTTCTCTGCTGTCTCTTCACTGGAAAACAGGGAGGGGGGATTTCAGACTGTGAAGAAAGTTGAATGGTGGTTTTTAAATTATAAAGTAATGTATTAAAAGGTGCATTAGGCTGTAGTTCTAATATTGAGTTCAACTGTGAAATCCATCAGATGTGCCAAATGGAGAAGACAGAAAGCAACAAAGTGAATTGTTCTTTAGCCCAAGTGGTACAGTGAATTTGCTTTAACAGATGTTGAAAACTAAATTTTCTACTGTATTCCCAGCACGGGTGACTTCTTTTTCTCTTCATTAGCCAGAGATGACTAATTTAAATTTAGAACCAGATTTTAATTTAAATTAATATTTCCATTAATAACCTATTCATTGCAGATACCTATTATACTGTGTAACAGTTGTTTTGGAAATTTTATGTAAAATTAAAACTATCAGTATTTTACAGATGTTTTAATTAGACATTGTTATTAACAGGAACAGTGCAGAAACTAGAATCAAGCCTTATAATATCTTATAGACCATGCATTTTTGAAGTTAGTGTCCACTAGGGTCCTATTAACTGTACATTTGCAAGATTTCATTATTTTTGCCTCTGACACTATGGGAAAAATTTTTTAGAAGCTATTGGGACAGATTCAAGCTTTTATGCACTTGGTTACTACAGCTGTAAAATGAAATCTCGTCTTGTAGCATGGATTATTCTTCTCATGTTAAACCCACCAAAATAAAGGGGACTAAATAGGTAATGATTTTCCTAGTGCATTTGCATACTGTGATAATCCTGGGCCTTGCAATAGTTCTACAGGGCTCTTGGGCATTGAATTATTAGGATGTAATTGTACATCATTGTAGTGTTCACCTTATTGAAGCTCACTCTGATGTTAATGAGCTTCGGGTTTTGATGCTTGTTTAGAGATCAGCAGTCTTGGATGGGAGGGAACAAAGCTAAATAAATGTTAGTTTGGTGAGCACTGTGTTTTTGTTTTTGCAAATGCCTCAT